AGACATAAGCATAGGAGAGAGGAACACAAACTCAGTGGCCTCCAGATAAGTGCCCACCTCAGTTCACAGGGCCTGCGAGGGGCTTGATTCCACCTGGACCCAGCCCCTATGCTAATCCAGCCACCAACCTCAAGTTTGGGCCATATTGATACCCCTCCCACCCACCCCTAAGGAATCCCAACATATCAAAGCTGAAGGGGATCTTAGAATCCAACCGAATCATTTTACAGATAAGGGAAGTAAGGGAAGCTGAGGCCCAGAGAAGGGAGGTATCTTTTCCAGGCTAACACAGCTGCTTAGGGGGAGCGCCAGGGCCAAAGCCCCGGTGTCCTCACTCCGGGTCTGGTGCCCTGAATTCATATGACTCCCCTTTCCTTCACAGCTGGCAAGAAGTTCACATCTGCCACATAGCAGCCAGGGACCCTCACCCCTGCATCCTGGCCATGCACACTTTGCCCCATTTTGCCAGGCCCAGCACCAGCATGGGGTAGGGGGATCAGGCTGAGGACGCTGTTGTGCACACTCTTCACAGGCCCAGCCCACACCACCCATCGCCAACCCTAGATTTCTCCTTCTCAGAGGTGTGTGTAGGGGTAGAGACGTTGCCGCGCAGAAAGTCTTCTGCAGCAAAGACGTGGATCCCTAAATAACATTTCCAGATTTTGAATGAGGACAAAGCCCTTCAATCTCGTATCGTTTTTGTTGACGTTACTAGCTTACAGTGTATAAAGCGCTTTCTTTCTAAAACAGCAAGATGAAACAAGCTGAGTTTTATAATACAAGGAAGGGAGAAGCACCGCAGTGGGAGTTCTCAGGCCACACAAAGGCAAGACCCTTCCCCAGGAGTTTGGAAGGCTGACGTTCCCTTTTCTGGTTTGGTCGGGTTTGAGAAATGCCCGCCTCTCCCTTGCGCAAGAGTCTCCCCGCCCAGGTGAAGGCGGGTCTTGTTGCCATGGCGACAGCGCGGTCGGGTTAAGGGGCTGCTCTGGCAACCAATAGAAGCTAGGAGAGGGCGGGGACAACTGGGTCTTTTGCGGCTGCAGCGGGCTTGTAGGTTCGTGGACGCGGCATTGGGGGAGGGGACGGGGGTCGCGGGGCTATTGGGGGTCCCAGTCCGGCTTAAGACCTCTGGGCGTGGTGGGCACCGGCCTTCGCCGTCGGAGCAGGGGTCCCAGACTCGCACCCAAAAGTTCCCGTCGGGCCCGAGCGGGGAGGAGCTGCGGGGCGGGCAGAGGCGGAGATGGCGGAGGGCGGTGGGACGTGATGCGCGGGTCAGAGCCGGGCCTTGAGAAGGAACTGGAGGCCCCTGGCAGCGGTGTCCCCTCGAGGACCCCTCTGCCGGGCTCACCAGGTGGCTGGCGGAGAGCCGGAGAGTTGGGCGGGAGGGAAGCAGGGTTTGGCGACCAGGTTTAGCAGGCCTTGGAATCCTGGAGCCCAGCCCCCAACCCCATTCCCACTTGGCCGGATGGTTAAGGGCCTAGCGTGCTGGCTGCGGTGTGGCCACCTTCCCCTTCTCCGACTCCGTATCTCTTTTTCCAGGTGTCCGGCTTTGCTGGCCCAGCAAGCCTGATAAGCATGAAGCTCTTATCTTTGGTGGCTGTGGTCGGGTGTTTGCTGGTGCCCCCAGCTGAAGCCAACAAGGTGAGGGAGGTGAGCCTGCAGCACCTGGTCACTCTGCATACTTGACATGTGCTTTCTTTTCCAGAGTTCTGAAGATATCCGGTGCAAATGCATCTGTCCACCTTATAGAAACATCAGTGGGCACATTTACAACCAGAATGTATCCCAGAAGGACTGGTAAGGCATTACACGCAGGCCCCTGGCTGCTATGCCTCGACAGCCCTGTCTCTCTCTGTTGTAGCAACTGCCTGCACGTGGTGGAGCCCATGCCAGTGCCTGGCCATGACGTGGAGGCCTACTGCCTGCTGTGCGAGTGCAGGTACGAGGAGCGCAGCACCACCACCATCAAGGTAACGCCAGGGTCTCAGGAAGCCAGTGGGATATGGTTCATAGGCACGCCGGTCTCTTCCTCAGGTCATCATTGTCATCTACCTGTCCGTGGTGGGTGCCCTGTTGCTCTACATGGCCTTCCTGATGCTGGTGGACCCTCTGATCCGAAAGCCGGATGCATATACTGAGCAACTGCACAATGAGGAGGAGAATGAGGTAAGAGGGCTTTGAGTGCCCAGGCCCTGGGTCCAGATCTTCTCTTTTTTTCTTCCCACTACAGGATGCTCGCTCTATGGCAGCAGCTGCTGCATCCCTCGGGGGACCCCGAGCAAACACAGTCCTGGAGCGTGTGGAAGGTGCCCAGCAGCGGTGGAAGCTGCAGGTGCAGGAGCAGCGGAAGACAGTCTTCGATCGGCACAAGATGCTCAGCTAGATGGGCTGGTGTGGTTGGGTCAAGGCCCCAACACCATGGCTGCCAGCTTCCAGGCTGGACAAAGCAGGGGGCTACTTCTCCCTTCCCTCGGTTCCAGTCTTCCCTTTAAAAGCCTGTGGCATTTTTCCTCCTTCTCCCTAACTTTAGAAATGTTGTACTTGGCTATTTTGATTAGGGAAGAGGGATGTGGTCTCTGATCTCTGTTGTCTTCTTGGGTCTTTGGGGTTGAAGGGAGGGGGAAGGCAGGCCAGAAGGGAATGGAGACATTCGAGGCGGCCTCAGGAGTGGATGCGATCTGTCTCTCCTGGCTCCACTCTTGCCGCCTTCCAGCTCTGAGTCTTGGGAATGTTGTTACCCTTGGAAGATAAAGCTGGGTCTTCAGGAACTCAGTGTCTGGGAGGAAAGCATGGCCCAGCATTCAGCATGTGTTCCTTTCTGCAGTGGTTCTTATCACCACCTCCCTCCCAGCCCCAGCGCCTCAGCCCCAGCCCCAGCTCCAGCCCTGAGGACAGCTCTGATGGGAGAGCTGGGCCCCCTGAGCCCACTGGGTCTTCAGGGTGCACTGGAAGCTGGTGTTCGCTGTCCCCTGTGCACTTCTCGCACTGGGGCATGGAGTGCCCATGCATACTCTGCTGCCGGTCCCCTCACCTGCACTTGAGGGGTCTGGGCAGTCCCTCCTCTCCCCAGTGTCCACAGTCACTGAGCCAGACGGTCGGTTGGAACATGAGACTCGAGGCTGAGCGTGGATCTGAACACCACAGCCCCTGTACTTGGGTTGCCTCTTGTCCCTGAACTTCGTTGTACCAGTGCATGGAGAGAAAATTTTGTCCTCTTGTCTTAGAGTTGTGTGTAAATCAAGGAAGCCATCATTAAATTGTTTTATTTCTCTCACTTTCTGGTTTTTAAGAGATTTAGGGAACTAG